TTACCGATTGTTGATATCAGAGTCAAAACCTTCACGAAACTCTTCCTCGCTCACTTCACAGCCCAGGATATGCACTTGCTCCCCACTAAGGCAGAGATGAGAAGGGATTGTCAAAGAGTGGGCACAGGTGCCCTATCCAGGGTAGGCCGGGGAGACACTGTGGGATACTCACCACAGTGCAGATTTCTTGACAAGCGCCTTCAAGAGACTGCGCCCCTCCCACTCCACGGAATCTGCAGAGCGAGGGACGGATAAAGGGTATGAGAGCGCTGGGATTACCGCCTTCGCGAACCCGTCGCGATTTCCACACCTAGCCTGTGACCCCTGGCCCTTCCTGCCCACTTCCGTCCCCTCAGCCAGGCCCGAACCGCACCCCCCGCCCCGCCACCGTGCCTCTGGCTCTCACCCCGAAGCAGCACCAGGCCGCCCAAGGCCAACAGCGAGTCCAACATCTCCAACTCGCGTCCGGTCCCTGCTCTGGCGCCCTCTGATGGCGTCATGACCCAGTGTCCTTCCTCCTCGGGGTGAAACGGGCCGAGCACTCGGGCGTCCTCCCACCATTAAGACCTAACATAGTCTGGAATGAGAGGTGATTATGTTCAATATTCCCAGGGGGGCGCTCACGCGGAGGGCGCCCCTCCCCGAGCCCTGGCGCACAGTCGTACGGACAACGACCCCGTCTACATTTTCACTGTGACCGGGGCGGGAAGAGCAGTTGGGGCAGTTGTCAGTGGGAGGGGGAGGAGGACCCACAAGCCCCCCGCGAGGGCCCTAAGCGCGGGCCAAGTGACGTCACTCTCCCCGCCCACGCAGTTTGAGGCGGGGCCTGCTTCGCCTCAGGCCCCGCCCCGCGGCCACCTTCTGCGCGTGCGCAATACTGCAGCCTCGCTTGGAGTGCTTTTGGCTTTCCTTATACCTACCCGCCATAGACCGCGCAGGAGGAACTTAGTCCCGGTGAAGCGAATACACGTCACCACCGGAAGTAGTGTCAAAGGGGAAGAGGAGGGGGAAAGACAGGAAGAGGGAGTCCTTTGGACGGTAAAATGGCGCCTGTCAGAGTGGGAAACCCAGCTGCAGAGGCTGCAGCCCCGGTCCCCAGCGGCTAAAGGACCCCCGAGCTCGGGGAGGGGGAGGCCGCTCCGGCCCAGCGCTCTGCGCCCTCCGGCTCCCCCTCCCCCTCCTTCCCTGCTCCTTCGCTCTGCAGGCCCGTTCTCCGCTGCCGCGGCCCTTTGCGCGCCTCCCCCAATTATCCTTCCCCTTCCCTCCAGGTCTCGGAGGACCCCATCCTAGCCCTACCTGTCTCGGCCCGCAACCTCCCCGAAGCCGTCGGTGCCACTCCCAGCCCATGTGGGCCCCCGCGGGCTGCCCACGCCTGTCCCCCAGCTCCCCGTTCCGCTGGGCTTTACCCTCGCCAGGGGTGGCTTTCTGAGCCGCCCGCTCCGTGCCCCTCTCTGCAGCCTCTCCTGCCACTCGGGGCCCCCGTTCCCCCTCCCGGCGGCGGGGGGCTGCCCCCGGGGGGCTGGCGGAGCTGGGCCGCGGGGGCCCCGGGGCCGGCGGTGCCGGGGTCATCGGGATGATGCGGACGCAGTGTCTGCTGGGGCTGCGCACGTTCGTGGCCTTCGCCGCCAAGCTCTGGAGCTTCTTCATTTACCTTCTGCGGAGGCAGATCCGCACGGTGAGCCAGGGTGGGCGCTGGCGGTGTTGGGGAGGGTTTCAATCCTCTTTTGTGCTATTTGTAGGTAATTCAGTACCAAACTGTTCGATATGATATCCTCCCCTTATCTCCTGTGTCCCGGAATCGGCTAGGTAAGTATGTGGTGGGAAGCCTCCTTTAGGGTGGTCAATATTATTCCTCCCCACTCTGGTTCAGCCCAGGTGAAGAGGAAGATCCTGGTGCTGGATCTGGATGAGACACTTATTCACTCCCACCATGATGGGGTCCTGAGGCCCACAGTCCGGCCTGGTACGCCTCCTGACTTCATCCTCAAGGTGTGTGGTGGTGGGGAGTGATGAAATGGTTCGACATCCCCCAGCCCATCTTGTTCCTCTGTAGGTGGTAATAGACAAACATCCTGTCCGGTTTTTTGTACATAAGAGGCCCCATGTGGATTTCTTCCTGGAAGTGGTGAGTTTTGGAGAGCTAAAGGGAGCTCTGTAATGGCATCGCCCTCTCCCCCAATCTATTTCAGGTGAGCCAGTGGTACGAGCTGGTGGTGTTTACAGCAAGCATGGAGATCTATGGCTCTGCTGTGGCAGATAAACTGGACAATAGCAGAAGCATTCTTAAGAGGAGATATTACAGACAGGTAAGCTAGAATCCCAGTCTAAGAGTGTGGCTAGAGGCCTGCTACATGATCCCCTGCCTTCCAGCACTGCACTTTGGAGTTGGGCAGCTACATCAAGGACCTCTCTGTGGTCCACAGTGACCTCTCCAGCATTGTGATCCTGGATAACTCCCCAGGGGCTTACAGGAGCCATCCAGGTACGGGGGAAGGTGGTGAGTCTGGCAGGACC